TCTTGTTCCTTGTGGGTCATTATGAAGTTTTTGAGTATTTTACCCTAATCACATTTTTTCTCACAAGTCCCGTGGTTTTTATTGCACAATTTTGTACAGTATAGTGATTTTTAGGAATGGATATATCACATTATAGCAAAACTGACCATACATGTACCAAAATGTTAATAGCGTTTTGGGCAGCTTATTATTGCTTATCTATAGTTTCTATATTTTTCTAAAACAATCGTGCATTGATACTTTAATTAGATCTATGTAAACATCTTTAAATGATGAAATGGCAGCTAAAGGATGATTACAGCTGTTTTGGGTAAAGAGCTGAGGCTATTCTGGCAAGCTCCACATATTCACTGGTAATGTAATAAATTAAGTGCCTTCTAATCTACTTAAAAGGTACAATCACTTAAGCTCTTTCTGTAAAACAGAAACAGGTCTCACAGCAACATCTTGGCACCTTCTTTAATCAGAAAGTTCCCATAAGTACTAAGAAGAATAGAGAAGATGTGACTAGCCAATTTTCCATTAAATAATGTAGATTATGTAATAAGCCAAATGCCCCTAAACTGGTTGCAAACATTCAGAAGTGGTAATAACATGATTCAGATACAGAAATATAGATAGGCAATAAGGAGCCAGATATTCAGTGCTTACTGACTTTCAAGCTATTATTAAGTAGCTCGCCTATACACAGTCTCTGTAGGAAATAAAGAAACTACAAGCTTGAACACATTGTAAATTTCTAAATGAGGAGAAAAAAAGGTTTTTCTATGTGACTTGATGCTTGAATTTCTATCCAGTTTTTCAGAGTGAACATATACCTGCGTTATCACTTTTTTCTTTCCGAGACACTATTATGATGTTTTTTCTCTTCTTTTTTAAGTAGTAACTTGCTCCACCTACAGTCAAACTGCACTGTATGACTTTGATTTGGGTATGAGTCCTCTTTTCCCTCCCCCACATGCCCTGTTTCTGGCCCAGCGCCCACTGAACTCTGTACTTGTTCTTGATCCTTGTATTTTCCTGTCTCTCTACACAGAATCGGCTGTTGAGTGTGCTCTCAGTGGAGCTTTGGTTTTAGCTGTTCTCTGACAAAGAGCTTGTTCTGAGCTGCACATCTCGTCCTCTTTGTTCAGCCTCAGGCTTCAAGCATTGAATCCTAAATATTCTCCAGCTGGGAATCAGACAAGGGCAGAAATGAAGAACCCAGAAGCCCAGCAGGATGTTTCAGTTTCCCAGGGATTTCGCATGTTGTTTTACACGATGAAACCCAGTGAAACTTCATTCCAAACATTAGAAGAGGTGCCTGATTATGTAAAAAAGGTGAGACTTTATTGGAAGAGGCTACTCTTATTATAGCATCTCTTTTCTGCAACTTCCTTTCCAGGCAACTCCATTTTTCATTTCTTTGATGCTGCTTGAACTTGTTGTCAGCTGGATTCTCAAAGGAAAGCCACCAGGTCGCCTGGATGATGCTTTAACGTCAATCTCAGCTGGTGTTCTGTCTCGACTTCCAAGGTGAGTTAGATGGTCAACAACGCTGAGCATAATATAATCACTGATTGTGAATTTTATCTTCCAGTCTATTTTTCAGGAGCATTGAACTGACCAGTTATATTTATATCTGGGAGAACTACAGGCTGTTCAATTTGCCTTGGGATTCTCCATGGACTTGGTATTCAGCCTTCTTAGGAGTTGACTTTGGCTACTACTGGTTCCATCGTATGGCTCATGGTAAGCTGCAAATGAGGACTTTTTGTTAACTTTCATGGCTCATTGCAAATTATGTGTTTTGCAGAAGTTAATATTATGTGGGCCGGACACCAAACACATCATAGTTCTGAAGACTATAACTTATCCACAGCACTGAGACAGTCTGTCCTCCAGATATATACTTCCTGGGTAAGTTGTATGAAATGGAATAAACATGGTAACAAATTAATTTTTTTTTAATTTTTTCTTTCAGATTTTCTACTCTCCCCTGGCCCTCTTCATACCCCCTTCAGTATATGCTGTTCATCTTCAATTCAATCTTCTTTACCAATTTTGGATCCATACAGAGGTAAAACTTTTTTTTATCTTTGTAAGTTTTATACATGTATAAATATTCCTTCTGTTTTAAACAGGTCATCAATAACCTTGGTCCTTTGGAACTGATTCTTAATACTCCTAGCCATCATAGGGTTCATCATGGTAAGGAAGTTTTGTTTCTTCTCTCTTTTCTTTGAAAAAAAATTTCTAATATTTTGTCTCATAGGCAGAAATCGTTATTGCATAGACAAAAATTATGCTGGTGTTCTTATTATTTGGGATAAAATTTTTGGTAAGTAAAATGTATTAAAATCAAAAAATTAACCAAATCTCATATCTTTATATTTATCTTCCAGGGACATTTGAAGCAGAAAATGAAAAAGTTGTATATGGCTTAACACATCCCATTAATACATTTGAACCAATCAAAGTGCAGGTAACATACTTGTTTTTTATTCTTTCTTCATTTGTGAAATAAGCTCTTTTTTTATTGTTTCTAGTTCCATCACTTATTTTCCATATGGACTACATTCTGGGCCACACCTGGATTCTTCAATAAGTTTTCTGTCATATTTAAGGGACCGGGATGGGGTCCAGGTAAACCAAGACTTGGTCTCAGTGAAGAAATTCCAGAGGTAAATAGAGTTCACAGAATTGGAGATGGTGACAATATAAAGGAAATGGTTCTTGTCTCCCTAGGTCACCGGCAAAGAAGTTCCCTTCTCATCATCTTCATCTCAGCTATTAAAGATATATACAGTTGTACAGTTTGCTCTGATGTTGGCATTTTATGAAGAGACCTTTGCAGATACAGCTGTAAGTAATATCCATTTTAAGTAGTGTGAGAACGGCTCCATTGATCTCCGTGTTTGTTTGACAGGCACTGTCGCAAGTTACTCTCCTTCTGAGGGTTTGCTTCATTATCCTGACCTTGACTTCCATTGGATTTCTTCTGGATCAAAGGCAAGAAGTGAAATTCTTGCATTGTTTTTACTAGCTAATGCATGTTAATGACATTTTATTTCAGACCCAAGGCAGCTATTATGGAAACTCTCCGTTGCTTGATGTTCTTAATGCTGTACCGATTTGGTCACCTGAAGCCTCTTGTCCCTTCATTGTCATCTGCTTTTGAGGTAAGACATTTGTTTAGGTAGCCACAGGATGGTATCAAACTTTTTTTTTTTTTTTTTTAACCAGATTGCCTGACAAGGTTGCCTTGTCCTTGCCCCTGCCTGCCCTCTGGTGGAGAATAGCAGGATGGTAAAAGGAAAATAAGGAGAAAATCCATGGTGAGATGATGAATAAGTACCTAAGATAGGTGCTACCACAAGTTACTGGATAATCACTTCTAGTAACACTTTTATTTATATATTTCAAATATAACTATATATTCTTAATATTAAGTTTGATTTTAACTACTCAATGTCAACTAGCTCATCCTGCTTTGAGATGGCAGGAGGGAAACCCTGGGGGAAGGGGGAAGCAAGAGAAAATTTTTATCCAGTGTGCTCTCCAAGATTTAACTAAATCATTTGTTATAGTTGACTTTCTTCTTAAACATTGTGTGTAACTGAAAGAATAATAATAATGCCTCAGATTTTCATGAGAATATATGATGGTGGGCTTAGAGGAAGGCTTATCATTTTCCAGTTCTGTATTTTTTAGTTGACAATTTACTAGTAATTTCATCTCCATTCATGCAGACAACATCCTATAAAATAAATATGTCGGTTTATTTGAGTTCATTGGACTGTTGACAAATCATGGCCCTATAAAGTACGAATCAGGGACTTTTGAAACAGATAAACCGAACCCTTGACTCATAACGAAACTGAATAAATAAGATTTTTATTACAAATAACTTGACAAACCCAAATCTTTCCACTTTATCTTCCTTATATTTCTGTAATAAAACTGATGTAACAAACCCTAAATCACCACCATTTAGTAATAGCAAAATTGAAAACTCAAAAATTTTCAGTTTTCTTTATACCAACAGATTTGAGATTGTACCCAAAATTTCTGTCCTGGTTTGGCCTTGAATTTCAATCCAATTCTTCCCTTCCACAGCTGTTTGCTGGGTACGCTGTTATTAAATAATGGGGCTCTGTGGAGAAGACCTCAAGGGAGTTGAGGGGATCGAGAGAGCTGGAGAAGAGAAAGGGATGAAAGAGACTTTAAAAGATGAAACAAATGTTAGGAGTTTATGTAGGTCAAGACATTTAAAGTTAACTTTCATTTGTATTGTAATGGGGGAATTTTCCAGCTATTAATATTTTGAGCAGAGAGCCCACTTATTTCATAGAATAAAAAATTAAGAGGATGCCGTCAAGCATTGCATAAAGGCATTGACGTGGCATTGTTATATGTAAAAGGACTGAAAATTGAACTAACACAAGTTTGTTATTTTAGACTTGGGCCTCTAGGAGTTCATGGAAAATCGTATTGGATATTTTGAGCTATTAGAGATATACCCACAGACCTATTCTCTTCCAGGTCTATATCATGATTTTAACGATAAAAGTTTAAGAGATTATCAGAGAAAGAATTGATCCTCACAATTAAACACAGCAACAAGAATATATGTGTATGTGCTGTGTGTGGGGGTAAACATACAAGAGTATACATACATGTATTTCCTTGTATCTTTCTTTTCTACCAAACATTTCTAAAGTCAGGGCTAACTTAATATTTCATTTTTCCATAGCTTGTATCAAGTTCCCCATGCTCCACTTCCTTCTTCTGCTTTTTAGCACCTTCATATTCCTCACATTCTTTTATGGCAGAGCACAACTCTCTCACTTTTTCTAACAAGAAACACACATTGCAGTTAAACAGCCGAGGTCATCCCCATGCTCGCGTCACAGGTCAAGCAAGATCACTTACATTTTTTAGGGGGTCATTTCTTCTCACTGGGTGGGATATGACCTTGTTCCTGTTTCCAGAAAAGAAACCACCCCAGATGTTCACCACCCCTTCTCTCTCTTTTTTTTTTCTGTTTTTCCATTCTCTTCCTTGTTTGATGCCAAATACACAATTAGACATTCATCTTGCTAGTATTTTTCTATGTTAAAAAAGATCTTTATTTTTACCTAATGTATCTTAAATACAAAAATAAGCCAAAAATACAGAAAATCTGACATTTAATTAAAATTTAGGGGATAGATACTATTTTATAATTTGAATGTACCATTCTGAAAACTCCTTGGTATTTTCAGCATATTATAAAGTCACTATTAAGATACATTTCTCTCTGCATCTGTGCCGCCATCTTAATATCATCTGTGGGCTGCACTTTTTTTTCAAAACCATCTGCATTTTGAGCTGTCTTTTGAGAAATGGCTGTAAGAATACAATTAATTCTGTTCTCCCTGTGTGGATTGTTCCTCCTGGGTTTTCATTGACCATCCCAGACATTCAGCTTTCAAGATCCTTTAGATTTACTCACTGAATACAACCAAGTTTGCAGTGGTTTTGTACTGATTACAAATATATAGATACTTTTCCTGACTTTATTTTTTACAAACATAGTCAAGATGTAATGCCTGCAGAAATTATTACTCTCAGTAACAATTTCATGGCTTCAGTCCTATCTTTATGAAGCTTAACTCTAGTTGACTGCTCCATGACTTACATGAATTGAACACATACTGTATTCCAGCAACCGTACCATATGATGGAGGTACAGCAATGAACAAAACAAAACAAAAAGGCTTCTCTTCATGGAGTTTACAGTCTAGTGAAAATAGACTTTTAAATTGAAAACAGCTAATATATTAGAAAATAAATACCTGCTTTGTAACAAGTACTGCGCTAAAAGCTCTATGCCAGTCTCCTTGATTTATGTATTTTTTAATTGTCATTTTCAAAGATTTTAATCTTTAAGGAACCTTTGCATTTTAATTTCTGTATTATATTTTGAAGTTTGTTCTTATTAAGTTCTAGAGTTAGAACAAAATAATAAATTTTGAAATAAAATCTGGTGGAAATACTGTATACCTTTTATTGCCATACCAACTTTATTAGACCCCAACTTTATTCATACCCTGTTAAAAGTCCATAACCAATATAATTTTTGAAGAAAGTTCATGGTCTAATTTTTGGTTAGAAGAAGAATTCTGTAAATTAAAATCAAATTTCTCATGATGTGACACATTTTTTCCCAAAGAATGTTTATTTCAGAGGTAAAAAATATTTGATGAAGACCAAACTAATAGTTTATCTTCAAGAGAAATTATCAAATTTTATCCTTAAAAATCTAATAAGTACCAATTAATTCATTGACTCAAAAGGATAATTAATGTTTTGATTGTGAATTATTATAAAACAAAATGCTAGCAAAAACAGGCAAACTTGTATGTACCACAAAGGGTTTTATCAAATCTCATTATACTATATCCACTTAACATATTTTAAGTAAATAAAACATTAAGAAAAAGTTGAGGAGCTCTCTTTACTTATTCTCCTCTGATACTATTTCCCTTCTTTCAGCACCAGAAGTAACTTCAGGCAGGATGACATTTTGACTTTCATGAGCCTTAGGCACTTTTGCCTTCTTGAGCCCTTCTTGAGCCCATTTCTATATAATAAAAAATTATTCAGCTGTTAAAAATTTAACAGTAAAAATATTATATTATACAACAGTGTTTCTAAAAAGATGTATGTAATTCAGATTGGTTTCACTGTTATGTATCCAATATTATTATAGTCATTTTTTCTTGGGTTTTTAAAAGAAATGAAAATTAAAACATTTCTATTATCCTCTAAAAGTATCGTGGACCTTCAACACTGTGAATTCAGCCTTTTAGCATTCCTATGCTTTTGCTTACATATTCATCTGTATAGATTTTTAAATTACCACTTATTGTATTGGTTTTAGAAAATGTATTGAGAACTAGTTGTATAATTTTAGTTGGTTTAAAAAAAAACAAGCAAACAGTATTTGCCTTCATTTTGAGAACATATTCAGCATTTGCTTTCTTTTTTTTTTCCTGAGACTGAAGCTCTCTCTGTCTCCCAGGCTGGAGTGCAGTGGCGTGATCTTGGCTCACTGCAACCTCTGCTTT